CTTGCATTTTAATATTAAAAAGGTCATCATTCCAAAAGAACTTGACCAAAAGACCTGCAATTCTCAGAGAAGGGAATACTAAGACCAATAGACATTCAAAAAGATTCTCAATCTCATTAACAATTAAAAAATGCAACTTTAAGCCACAGTGAGTTACTATTTCACACCTAGTAGATTATTAAACTTTTAAAGTTTCACAAAGAGAGTGTTGGCAGTAAGAGTTGGCAAGCAAAATAACCATAAACTCTGGTAGGAGTGAAAATTGGTACAACTTTGGAAAACAATTCATGATTGTATAGTAAAATCATAGATGGAAACATGCTTTGCACAATCCAGTCTTTCCTTATTACATACTCTAAGCCTTGAGAGGAAGCCAGCTGATGCCAGTGTTTTTTAAAACTGTGGCTGCTATAGGAATTCACAACCACACCCACAGGATACACCAAGGTAGAACTGTCAGAGGTGTTTAAACCAGAGCGACTCCATCTTGAATAGGGCCTGGGTAAAATGAGGCTGAGACCTACTTCCCAGACACTTAAGGCATTCTAAGTCACAGGATAACATTGGAAGTCGGCACAAGCTACAGGTCAGGTCATAAAGGCCTTGCTGGTTAAACAAATTGCAGTAAAGAAGCCAGCCAAAACCCACCAAAATCAAGATGGCGAGGAGACTGACCTTTGGTGTCCTCACTGCTGCTTGTTATGTGTCCGGAATTGGTTCCTTCTGGTGGGTTCCTGGTCTGGCTGGCTTCAGGAGTGAAGCTGCAGACCCTCGCGGTGTGTGTTACAGCTCATAAAGGCGGTGCGTCTGGAGTCGTGCTGGAGTTGTTTGTTCCTCCCGGTGGGTTCATGATTTCGCTGGCTTCAGGAGTGAAGCTGCAGACCTTCACAGTGAGTGTTACAGCTCCTAAAGACGGCGTGTCTGGAGTTGTTCGTTCCTCCCAGTGGGTTTGTGGTCTCGCTGGCTTCAAGAGTGAAGCTGCAGACCTTCAGGGTGAGTGTTGCAGCTCATAAAGGTAGTGCAGACCCAAAGAGCAAAAGAACAAACATCCCACACCTGGGAAGTAGACCCCAGCGCGGTTGCCGCTGGTTGTTCGGGTGGCCCGTTTTTATTCCCTTATTTGGCCCCGCCCACATCCTGCTGATTTGTCCATTTTACAGAGCGCTGATTGGTCTATTTTACAGAGTGCTGTTTGGTCCGTTTTTACAGAGTGCTGACTGGTGCATTTACAAACCTTTAGCTAGACACAGAGCACTGATTGGTGTATTTACAATCCTTCAGCTATACAGAAAAGTTCTCCAAGGCCCCACCTGATCCAGAAGCCCAGCTGGCTTCACCTCTCGGTTATATGCTAATTATATGCATTAGCACGCTAAGAGAAACGCTCATCAGTGCCATGGCAATTTACAAATGCCATGGTAAGGTTCAGAAGTTACCCTGTATGGTTCAAAAAGCTGGGAAGCCCTCAGCTCCGAGAAATTGAAATTGCCCACCTCTTTCCTGGAAAACTCATGAATAATCCACCCTTGTTTAGCACATCATCAAGCAATAAATACAAGTATCCCTAGTCCAGCAGCCCAAGCTGCTGCTCTAACAATGGAGTACCCATTGTTTCTTTACTTTCTTAATACACTTGCTTTGGCTTTGCACTGTGCTCTCCCATGGATTTTTTCTTGCGTGAGCTCTAAGAACTCTCTCTTGGGGTCGGATCCGGACCCCTTTCTGGTAACAGAAGCACTGCTTCACGAAGATCATGCAGGTCAGTACTTAATAAGTACAAAAAAGTCTATAGCGACACTATTTATAATTTTAAAAATGATTGAAGTCAATTAACATTTAAGTGTTAAAAAGAAAGTAAACAACCCAAATATACACAAACAGTAGACTGCTCTGGCTTGCATACAGAGAGGTCCATTGCCCTTTTGGGTGGGCCTAAGAAGCACTTCTGGGGAGAGGGGGCGTCAGGCTGTGATGGCTGCGGGAGGAGTGACTCCTCCCAGGATGAGGGTCTCCATCCTCCCAGTGCTCACTCAAGTTCAGTATTTCCAAGTCCTTCCAGGGGCGTAACGCACGTCAGAACGGCCATTAGTGTCACAGATACGTGTCCCCTTGCATTTCCAGGAAATGCCCTTGGTTGGCGAACTACAGTCGTGACAGTCGGGCCACAGGGCGTTTTGTGAGTTATCGTCTTGGGCAAATGAGTGCCAAAAAAAAAAAAAAAAAAAGACCTGAAGGTGAACAGCATAGCGGCAGGGTTTGGGATGAGAGGAGCCCCTTTGCTAGCAACGGCGAGCACTTGCGCGGTACCAGCAAGGGCTGCCCATGTCTCGGAGGGAAACGTTTGTGTGAGCGCAGGAATGACCCGGAAGACCTTGGCACGGCTGCAGTTTTCTGGGAAATGTAATTTCTTGGTCCGGGCGCCATGGCCCTTATAAGTAGAGGGTGTCCCTTGGTTTCGAGTTGTATCGTTCACCAGAGGACGACTGTGTGCCCCAGGACAATTTGCGCATGGTCCTAGCTGGCCGGCTCTAGGTCGACGGCCCCAGGCGGTTAAGCTACTTACAAAGCCGTGACCGGTTTGCCCGCGGCGCACCAGGTCCGCGCAGCCGCAGAGACCCTTGGGAAGTGGACTGCTTTTTCCTGCCTTTCTGTGCCCTCAGGACACTGCCCATCTCTAAGATAAGAACCTGGAAAGGGGACTCTGTTGGCCATTGGAAATTGCAGAATAATGTCTCAGGTAAGTCGGTGTGTCCCCAAATCTTCCTGAAAGAATGCTTTTTCTTCTTTGTTGACTGTTATAGCGTCAGTACCCAGAGTGTTACCTGGCACCAAATGGATGCTTAGTAAGTAATTGTGGAGTGAATAAGATGAGTAATGAAGAACTGGTGGGGCAGAATCATGGCATGGAAGGTGAAGCTTGCACAGGAGGGGATGTAAGTAGCAGATGTACATCTTGGGTGAAGTCATGGCTGAGCCTAAATATATTTGCTATTTCAGGTGACATTTAGTGATGTGGCTATAGACTTCTCTCATGAAGAGTGGGCATGCCTAGATTCTGCTCAGAGGGACTTATACAAGGATGTGATGGTCCAGAATTATGAGAACCTGGTCTCTGTAGGTAAGGATATCACCCCTTCCACTCCAATAGGGCTTAAACAATTCTATATTTTTCCTGTAAGCAGGTCTTTCCGTAACTAAGCCATATGTGATCATGTTATTGGAGGATGGAAAAGAGCCCTGGATGATGGAGAAAAAACTGTCAAAAGGTATGATTCCACATGAGTCATGGTGAACGAGAAGGCAGTGCTTTGCTTTCTTGATATATTTCAGATTGGGAATCAAGATGGGAAAACAAGGAATTATCAACAAAGAAGGATATTTATGATGAAGATTCACCCCAACCAGTAACAATGGAAAAAGTTGTAAAACAAAGTTATGAATTTTCAAATTCTAATAAGAATTTGGAATATACAGAATGCGACACATTTAGAAGCACCTTTCATTCAAAGTCTACTCTTTCTGAACCACAAAACAATTCTGCTGAAGGGAATTCACACAAATATGATATATTAAAGAAGAATTTATCAAAAAAGTCAGTTATAAAAAGTGAGAGAATAAATGGTGGAAAGAAACTTTTAAATTCTAATAAAAGTGGGGCAGCCTTCAACCAGAGCAAATCTCTTACCCTTCCCCAGACTTGTAATAGAGAGAAAATCTATACATGCAGTGAATGTGGGAAAGCCTTTGGCAAACAGTCAATCCTCAGTCGCCACTGGAGAATTCATACAGGAGAGAAGCCCTATGAATGTCGTGAATGTGGGAAGACTTTTAGCCATGGTTCATCCCTTACACGACATCAGATAAGCCATAGTGGAGAGAAACCTTACAAATGCATTGAATGTGGGAAGGCCTTTAGCCATGGCTCATCACTTACTAACCATCAGAGCACTCACACGGGAGAGAAACCGTATGAATGTATGAACTGTGGAAAGTCTTTTAGTCGTGTGTCCCTTCTCATTCAGCATCTAAGAATTCATACGCAAGAAAAACGCTATGAGTGTCGTATATGTGGAAAGGCCTTCATTCATAGTTCGTCTCTCATTCACCATCAGAAAAGCCATACTGGAGAGAAGCCTTATGAATGTAGAGAATGTGGGAAAGCTTTCTGCTGTAGCTCACACCTTACTCAACATCAAAGAATTCACAGTATGAAGAAAAAATATGAATGCAACAAATGTCTCAAGGTCTTTAGTAGCTTCTCATTTCTTGTTCAACATCAGAGTATTCATACTGAAGAAAAACCGTTTGAAGTTTAGAAATGCAGGAAATCCTTCAACCAGCTTGAATCACTGAATATGCATTTGAGAAATCACATTAGATTGAAACCCTACGAATGCAGTATATGTGGGAAAGCCTTTAGTCATAGGTCGTCCCTGCTTCAACATCACAGTATTCATACTGGAGAGAAACCTTACGAATGTATTAAATGTGGGAAGACCTTCAGCTGTAGTTCAAACCTTACTGTACATCAGAGAATTCATACTGGAGAAAAGCCATATAAATGTAGTGAGTGTGGGAAAGCTTTTAGCAAAGGCTCGAATCTTACTGCCCATCAAAGAGTACATAATGGAGAGAAACCCAATAGTGTGGTAAGTGTGGAAAAGCCTTTAGATCATATGAATCCCTATACATGTGAGAAATCTTACAGAAGAGAAGCAGTGTTTATCACGGTAAACTTCATTCATAGATCCTCCCTTATTTAACATCAGAAAAATGTATACTGGGGAAAAGTTGTATGAAGGTGGTGAACATGGGAGACTTTTAGCAATGATGCAGATTTTTTTATTAGAGTTTATACTGTAGAGAAATCATATGAAGTCAATAAATGTGGGAAAGCCTTTGTCAGTATTAATCCCTTAATTGACCTAAGTATACTCACACTAGGAAAAATCTGTGTACATGTAGCAAATGTGGGAAAGACTATAGGCAATAGGAATCTCCTGCAAACTCCTACAGGAGAAAAGTTGTATGAATGTGGAAACTTTAGAAATTGAAGGAATTTTTCAGTTCCAAGTGCATCCCTTATTCTATAGGAAATAAACTGGAGACAAATCTCATTTAAGAGATGCAGCAAAGTGTTCACTAAGAGTGTTTATCTTGCCAGACATAAGAAGATGAATGGTAGAGCAACCTGAAGGATTTAGAAATTACATATAAATCTTTGCAGTTATGCTATTTGTAAACAGGATTATATAGGAGAGCAAATAAACATAAGTATGCATTTCTTAGAGCAGTAGCTTGCAGTTTCAGTTGAGTTCTACTTAGAAATTCTTTTTAGCTAGTGGGCATGTGAAGATATTTAGTCACCCAGAGGAGCCAGTAAATGTTATAATGTTAAAAATTAAAGCTGCAAAAGAAATAAAATGGTGTTAATAAAAATTTGGCATCTAATAAAATCATTTTGTATATCATGAACTCTTTCTCTGTGACTGTTTGCGACAAAAAAA